GACTGCACCACTAAATTCCTGCCTGGGCAACAGAGCAAAACTCTGGTCTCAAAACATAAAAATAAAATGTAAAATAAACAGGGAGCCCCGAGGATTCCGGGCAGGAGGGGGTGTGGTCAGCACTGGAATTTTAGAAGAAGGGCAGTTGGTAGCTGGGGGAAGGGGGTTCCACACTGGAAGGAGGGGGTCCAGGACTTGGACATGGTATAGGATGTGCCGCCTGCCAGTGGGACCTAGGACAGCAGGACCATCACTGAGGTGGCCACACGGGGAGGGGCAGGAGGGGACACCCTGCTCTTGGAGAGAAAGGGGGTGCCCATCCACCCCTGCTGTATGAAGGGGAAAGGGGGACTCTGAGGCCCAGCGAGAGAGGGGACGGGCCCAAGGGATTTGTGGACAGTGGGGGTGGGGGAGAGGGGAGCAGAGAGCACAGATAGGGACCTGGGGCAGATGTGAGTCTGGGAGGTTCGACCCCTGGCTAGACTGTTTCCCCAAAGGGTCCTCTGCTCCTTGGGCTGTACGCACTGCACTGGGCACTAGATACAGGCCAGGGCTTAGGGCACGGCGGCGCCTGTGGGATCGGGGTTGCAGGCGGCGTCCAGACCCAGGGGCCCCTGGTGAGGGGCGGGCCCGGGGAGGGGGCCATAAGGGGCTGGCTGGGGAGGGAGGGAGGGAGAGGCCAGGGAAGGGACAGGTTCCGAGTGGACGCTGGGTGGAGAGGAGAGGGAGAGTGGGGGCGGTGGGGGGTCGGGTCCGAGGCGGGGCTGGTGGGGAGGGGGGCATCCGGGGGCGAATCCGGGTAGGGGGTGAGGAGGCGGGTTCGGAAGGAATCGGGCAGGGCCCGGGTGGGTCCGGTGAGTAAGTGAGGGGACGATCCCCGGAAGGGATCGGGGCGGGTCGGGGTCCGGAGATGGGCGGAGCAGGCGTCCCGGGAGGGTGCGCCCAGGAGCGGGGCGAGCGGGGCGAGCGGGGCGGTCCCGGAGACGAGGCGGGTCCGGGGAGGGGGCTGGCCCGGGGCTGCCCCAGCTTGGCCGGGCGCGGAGCGGGGCGCATGGCGCCGGGCGCACTGCGCGGGGGCTGCGAACAAAGGGCCCCCGGCGGCGGCGCGAGGACGGCCGCGCTCGGACCCTGGCCCTGGCCCAGCCCTGGCCCGGCCCCCTCCCCAGGCGCGGCGCCCCCCAGGAGCCGAAAAATGAGCGGCGCCCTGCTCTGGCCGTTGCTCCCGCTCCTGCTCCTGCTGCTGTCGGCGCGGGACGGCGTGCGCGCCGCGCAGCCTCAGGCCCCGTGAGTATCCTCCGGCGACAGAGGAGGTCGGTGAGAACTTCACCTCGGATCTCCTTTCCTGCAGGGGTTACTTGATTGCAGCTCCCTCTGTTTTTCGCGCGGGCGTGGAGGAAGTCATCAGCGTGACCATCTTTAACTCTCCAAGGGAAGTCACGGTCCAGGCTCAGCTGGTGGCCCAGGGTGAGCCGGTGGTGCAGAGCCAGGGAGCCATCCTGGGTAGGTCCCTTGGGTGCCAGACCAGGACTTCCTTTAACTTTTTTCATTTTATTTTCATTTTTAGATAAAGGGACAATCAAACTCAAGGTAAGCCGTTGATTTTTAAAATCATAAACCTGTCTTGTCCCAAAGCTCCTTCCTCTGCCTGCAGGTGCCCACGGGCCTCCGGGGCCAAGCGCTTCTGAAAGTGTGGGGCCGCGGCTGGCAGGCGGAGGAGGGGCCCCTCTTTCACAACCAGACCTCGGTGACCGTGGACGGCCGGGGCGCTTCTGTATTCATCCAGACGGACAAGCCTGTGTACAGACCCCAGCACCGAGGTGAGTGGCCAGCATGGATGCAGGGAGGGCCGGAGGTGTCACACGCCTCTCTTCTTTCTTCTAGTGCTCATAAGCATCTTCACCGTCTCTCCAAATCTGAGGCCTGTCAACGAGAAGGTGAGATCAGCTTCTAAAACCGCGGGCCCGGAATTTGCTCACTGCATCTGTGTCTTCATTACAGCTGGAAGCCTACATCCTGGTGAGTGGCCTCTGTCCTTCCTCGGCTTGGACTCCGTGTGTCTGTCCCCCTCCACCACCAACAGGACCCCCGAGGCTCTCGGATGATAGAGTGGAGACACTTAAAGCCGTTCTGCTGCGGTAAGTTTCTTCCTCTGCGGCTTGGGGGCTGCTGAAAAAGCCCTTGCCCTCTCTCTTCACACAGGCATCACCAACATGAGCTTCCCCTTGTCCGACCAGCCTGTGTTGGGAGAATGGTTCATTTTTGTTGAAATGCAAGGCCACGCGTACAACAAGTCTTTTGAAGTTCAGAAGTATGGTAAGTTGGAGAATCTCAGGGTCTTGGGATTTGCCAGCCCCTCCTCTCTGCTTGCTTTCTTCAGTGTTGCCCAAGTTTGAGCTTCTGATTGACCCGCCCCGGTATATCCAAGACCTGGACGCCTGTGAGACAGGCACTGTGCGGGCCAGGTGAGAAAGAGGGACCCCTGGGGCACACTGGGGAAATTGAGCATGCTTTATCCTTTTGTTCCAGGTATACCTTTGGGAAACCTGTGGCTGGTGCCTTAATGATCAACATGACTGTTAATGGTGTAGGGTACTACAGCCACGAGGTGGGACGCCCTGTCCTCAGAACAACCAAGGTGAGAAACAGGGACCCCTTCTACCCCCTGACGTGAGCACGGGCTGTGTTTTTCCTCCCTCCAGATCCTCGGCTCCCGGGACTTCGACATCTGCGTGAGGGACATGATCCCAGCGGACGTCCCTGAGCACTTCCGGGGCAGGGTCAGCATCTGGGCCATGGTGACCAGTGTGGACGGGAGCCAGCAGGTCGCGTTCGATGACTCCACCCCCGTGCAGAGGCAGCTGGTGGACATCCGGTACTCCAAGGACACGAGGAAGCAGTTCAAGCCGGGCCTGGCCTACGTGGGGAAGGTAACTTGGGGGTGACTGTGCTGCCTCCCGCCAACTCTGTTGTGTCTTGGGTGACCTTTTCTAGGTGGAGCTATCCTACCCCGATGGCAGCCCAGCTGAGGGGGTGACGGTCCAGATTAAGGCAGAGCTGACACCAAAGGATAACATCTACACCAGTGAAGTTGTGTCCCAGCGTGGACTAGTGGGGTTTGAAATCCCCTCCATCCCCACGTCAGCCCAGCACGTGTGGCTGGAGGTGGGTGAGTCCCGTGGACCCTTGTTATTCAGCGGGTGTTGATCTAAGCATCTTCTCTTCTCAGACCAAGGTGATGGCACTGAACGGGAAGCCTGTGGGGGCTCAGTACCTGCCCAGCTACCTCTCCCTCGGCAGCTGGTACTCCCCCAGCCAGTGCTACCTGCAGCTGCAGCCACCCTCCCACCCACTGCAGGTAAGATTTTCAGGAGCTACCCTTCCTGGGCCGCAGAGCCCCCCATGCTGCGTGTCTTCCATAGGTTGGGGAAGAAGCCTATTTTTCTGTGAAGTCCACATGTCCCTGCAACTTTACCCTGTACTACGAGGTGGCTGCACGGGGCAATATTGTGCTATCGGGCCAGCAGCCTGCCCACACCACCCAGCAGCGAAGCAAGCGGGCGGCCCCTGCCCTGGAGAAACCGATTCGTTTAACACACCTTTCTGAGACAGGTGAGCCGGGCAGCAGGGAGAAGGTTCCTGTTTCACCACCTCTCTCTACTTTTGCTCACCTCAGAGCCCCCACCAGCCCCAGAAGCTGAGGTCGACGTGTGTGTGACCTCTCTTCATCTGGCCGTGACCCCCAGCATGGTCCCCCTTGGTCGCCTGCTGGTCTTCTACGTCAGGGAGAATGGAGAAGGGGTCGCCGACAGCCTTCAGTTTGCAGTCGAGACCTTCTTCGAAAACCAGGTAGAGCATCGTGCACTGAACCTGGGACACAGAGTTTCTTATCCCTTGCTGCATTTGCGCCAAGGTTTCAGTGACGTATTCAGCAAATGAGACCCAACCTGGGGAGGTTGTCGACCTGCGGATCAGGGCTGCAAGGGGCAGCTGTGTGTGCGTCGCCGCAGTTGATAAGAGTGTCTACCTGCTCAGGTCTGGGTTCCGGCTGACTCCTGCCCAGGTGAGCAGACCCCTCGGGCTTGGGTTCTAGACGCTGACAAGTCTCTGTCCCCCTTTGCCTGCAGGTTTTCCAGGAACTGGAAGATTATGATGTTTCTGATTCCTTTGGCGTGTCCAGGGAGGATGGTCCTTTTTGGTGGGCTGGGCTGACGGCACAACGACGCCGGCGCTCCTCTGTCTTCCCGTGGCCTTGGGGCATCACCAAGGACTCTGGGTTTGCCTTCACCGTAAGGAGAGGTGGTCTCAGATCCCTCTGCCCCACCAATGGTTTGGGTGTTGTCTGTTGCCTAGGAAACGGGACTGGTGGTGATGACCGACCGAGTGAGCCTGAACCACCGGCAGGACGGTGGCCTCTACACCGATGAGGCTGTCCCCGCTTTCCAGCCCCACACAGGGAGCCTGGTGGCAGTGGCTCCTTCCAGGCACCCCCCCAGGTAACGGCTTATACATTGAGCAAGGTTTTCTAAACCTTAATCGTTTCTTTTTTTCTTTTCATAGAACAGAGAAGAGAAAAAGGACTTTCTTCCCCGAAACATGGATTTGGCATTGTCTCAACATCAGGTACATTAAGATTTCTTTTCTGCGCTGACTTTGCCCCCCATCATGGCTGTCTGTCTCTCCGCAGTGACCCATCTGGTGAGGGGACACTCAGTGTGAAGGTCCCGGACTCCATCACCAGCTGGGTGGGTGAGGCCGTGGCCCTGTCCACCTCTCAGGGCTTAGGCATCGCCGAGCCCTCCCTGCTGAAGACCTTCAAGCCCTTCTTCGTGGACTTCATGCTCCCCGCTCTCATCATCCGTGGGGAGCAGGTCAAGATCCCGCTCAGTGTCTACAACTACATGGGCACCTGCGCTGAGGTACTCAGCCCCCCAAATACATAGCCTTCCTCCAGGCGCCATGAGCCAATGCCACCCTCTGCAGGTGTACATGAAGCTCTCGGTTCCCAAGGGCATCCAGTTTGTTGGGCATCCTGGCAAACGCCATGTGACCAAGAAGATGTGTGTGGCCCCCGGGGAGGCTGAGCCCATCTGGGTCGTTCTGTCCTTCAGCGACCTGGGACTCAACAACATCACGGGTGAGGACCCCACAGTTCTTGGGGTGTCCCCCTGTTCTGAGACCAAGACATCAAATTTCTGCAGCCAAAGCCCTTGCTTACGGAGACACAAATTGCTGCCGGGATGGGAGGTCCAGCAAACACCCTGAGGAGAATCACGCCGACAGGAGGGTCCCCATCGGGGTGGATCACGTCAGGCGCAGTGTGATGGTTGAGGTAAGGCCGTGTCCTCATCTCTGGTGCTTAGCAGCACTCAGTTCTCCTTGTTTCTTTGTTTCAGGCGGAAGGAGTCCCCCGGGCGTACACCTACAGCGCATTCTTCTGTCCCAGTGGTGAGTCCCCCGTGCCCATTCTGCTAAGGTGTTCTCAACTCCCCATCTCCTTTCCTCCATCCAGAGAGAGTCCACATCTCCACCCCCAACAAGTATGAGTTCCAGTATGTGCAGCGGCCACTGCGCCTCACCCGCTTTGATGTGGCTGTGCGAGCTCACAATGATGCCCGTGTGGCCTTGTCTTCTGGGCCCCAGGACACAGCAGGCATGATCGAGATCGTCCTGGGGGGGCATCAGAACACCAGGTCATGGATCTCCACCAGCAAGATGGGAGAGCCCGTGGCCAGTGCACACACGGCCAAGATCCTCTCCTGGGATGAATTCAGAACATTCTGGATCAGCTGGCGTGGTGGCCTTATCCAGGTATACAGCAGAACTGCCTGGGGCTTGTGCAGCAGCGTCCAGCAGCCTTGGTTTCTTTTTCCAGGTTGGCCATGGTCCAGAGCCATCCAATGAGTCTGTCATTGTGGCCTGGACCCTCCCGAGGCCACCAGAGGTCCAGTTCATTGGCTTTTCCACCGGCTGGGGCTCCATGGGTGAATTCCGAATCTGGAGGAAGATGGAGGTGGACGAGAGCTACAGCGAGGCCTTCACCCTGGGGGTCCCACACGGCGCCATCCCTGGGTCTGAGCGAGCCACCGCCTCCATCATCGGTGCGTCTGTCCCACAGCCTGGCTTGGAGAGGCCCCAACTCAACTCTCTTCTCCTTCCCACCAGGGGACGTCATGGGGCCAACCCTGAACCACCTCAACAACCTCCTGCGGCTGCCGTTTGGCTGTGGAGAGCAGAACATGATCCACTTTGCACCCAACGTCTTTGTCTTGAAGTATCTTCAGAAAACCCAGCAGCTCAGCCCTGAGGTGGAGAGAGAGACCACCGACTACCTAGTACAAGGTATTGGGGAAGAAGTGCCTGGGTTGAGGTGGACAGGACAGGGTCCTCTCTGCTTGCCCCACAGGCTACCAGCGCCAGCTGACCTACAAGCGCCAGGATGGCTCCTACAGCGCGTTTGGGGAGCGGGACGCATCGGGGAGCATGTGGTGAGTCCCCACCGCCCTGGGCATTGCCTCTGAACCCCTCAGCTGACACCCTGTCCTCTTTCAGGCTCACAGCCTTTGTCCTGAAGTCCTTCGCACAGGCTCGCAGCTTTATCTTCGTGGACCCCCGGGAGCTGGCTGCCGCCAAGAGCTGGATCATCCAGCAGCAGCAGGCCGATGGCTCCTTCCTGGCCGTGGGCAGGGTCCTGAACAAGGACATCCAGGTGAGTGGCCCCTTGAGCCTCCTTCCCGGGCCGCTTAGGGTGAGGCCTGTGAGTCCCCTTGCAGGGTGGGATCCACGGCACTGTCCCGCTGACAGCCTACGTGGTGGTTGCTCTCCTGGAAACAGGCACAGCCTCAGAGGTGAGTACAGAAGGGGTTTGGGGAGACTCGGGCCCAGGTTTCACCTTCCCACCCCACCCTGCAGGAGGAGAGAGGCTCCACTGACAAAGCGAGGCACTTCCTGGAGTCTGCTGCGCCCCTGGCCATGGACCCTTATAGCTGTGCCCTGACTACCTACGCGCTGACCCTGCTCCGCAGCCCGGCAGCCCCTGAGGCACTGCGCAAGCTCCGTAGCCTGGCCATCATGCGAGGTAGGTGTCCCTGGCCCTCCCCAGAGGCCACAGTTATAGCTCTTGACCACTCCTTTCCTTGCAGATGGGGTCACCCACTGGAGCCTGTCAAATTCCTGGGACGTGGACAAGGGCACATTCTTGAGCTTCAGTGACAGGGTCTCTCAGTCAGGTACTGGCCACCCCAGCTCCCGGGTGCCTGCCCAAAAGTCCCCAGTGGGCCTCTTCCATTGCAGTGGTCTCGGCCGAGGTGGAAATGACAGCCTACGCCCTTCTGACCTACACTCTGCTGGGTGACGTGGCTGCCGCCCTGCCTGTGGTGAAGTGGCTGTCCCAGCAGCGAAATGCACTTGGGGGCTTCTCCTCCACTCAGGCGAGCCGGGCAGGGCCAGAGGGAGGGGCTCAGGGTTGATGGCCGTCTCCTCCTCCATCCCCAGGACACCTGCGTGGCTCTGCAGGCCTTGGCTGAATATGCCATCTTGTCCTATGCTGGAGGCATCAACCTCACTGTCTCCCTGGCCTCCACCAACCTGGACTACCAGGAAACCTTCGAGCTGCACAGGACCAACCAGAAGGTTCTGCAGACAGCAGCGGTGCGTGTTCCTGGGATGAGGGTTTGGGGGTTCAGCAGGGCCTCACGGTGACTTCTGTCTCCAGATCCCCAGCCTCCCCACGGGGCTGTTTGTGAGTGCCAAGGGGGACGGCTGCTGCCTGATGCAGGTGAGGTTTTGGGGAGCACGAGGTGATCTTGGTCCCTAAGCCTCCATCCTCCAACACCCCCCAGATTGATGTCACCTACAATGTGCCTGACCCGGTGGCCAAGCCAGCTTTCCAGCTGCTCGTAAGCCTCCAGGAGCCTGAGGCCCAGGGACGCCCGCCCCCCATGCCTGCCTCCGCAGCTGAGGGTTCCCGAGGAGACTGGCCCCCAGCTGACGATGATGACCCAGCGGCCGATCAGCATCACCAGGAATACAAGGTGATGCTGGAGGTGTGCACCAGGTAAGGCCACCTGCCCTGCTGGCGTGGGCATCTAGGGCCTCTCTCTCTCCCCTGTTGTTGGAAGGTGGCTGCATGCAGGGTCTTCCAATATGGCTGTCCTGGAGGTGCCCCTGCTGTCAGGCTTCCGGGCAGACATCGAGAGCCTGGAGCAGGTGAGGCAGCGCCGGTGAGCAGCGGTGGGCAGCTGAGGACCCTGACTTCTGGCTTCCTCTGCAGCTGCTCCTTGACAAGCACATGGGGATGAAGAGGTATGAAGTGGCTGGACGCCGAGTGCTCTTCTACTTTGATGAGGTACCACCAGCCGGGGTTGGTGGAGGAGGCTTGGGTCGAGCCTGCGCCCGCCGCTGCCCCACAGATCCCCAGCCGGTGCCTGACGTGCGTGCGGTTCCGTGCTCTCCGGGAGTGCGTGGTGGGCAGGACGTCGGCGCTGCCAGTCTCCGTGTACGACTACTACGAACCCGGTAGGCCCGCGCGCCCGCACCCCCGGCCCGGCGCACTTGGTCACCCGCCACCCTCGTCCCGTAGCCTTCGAGGCCACTCGCTTCTACAACGTCAGCACCCACAGCCCACTCGCCCGGGAACTGTGCGCCGGACCCGCGTGCAACGAAGTGGAGCGCGCCCCTGCCCGGGGCCCGGGTGAGTGCGCGGAGCCACTGCCGCCCCCCACCGGGGGGTCTGTCGAGCCTGCCTCGTCCCCCAGGCTGGTTCCCCGGCGAGTCGGGCCCTGCCGTGGCCCCTGAGGAGGGGGCGGCGATCGCGCGATGCGGCTGCGACCACGACTGCGGCGCCCAGGGGAACCCGGTGTGCGGCTCCGACGGGGTGGTCTACGCCAGCGCCTGCCGCCTGCGGGAGGCCGCCTGCCGCCAGGCCGCGCCCCTGGAGCCCGCGCCTCCCAGCTGCTGCGCCCTCGGTGAGGACCCTACCCCCCGCCTAGCCTCGGGGCGCCCTCCCGACCGAGGCCCCCTTCCTTCCAGAGCAGCGGCTGCCGGCCTCGTCGTCCTCCACCTACGGGGATGACCTGGCTTCTGTGGCCCCGGGGCCTTTACAGCAGGACGTGAAGCTGAATGGAGCCGGCCTTGAGGTGGAGGACTCAGACCCTGAGCCTGAAGGGGAGGCGGAGGACAGGTAACAGCTGGGCCCACCCCAGAGATAAGAGATAGTTAACAGTGTGCGGTTTCCTCATGGGCAGATTTGTGTAATCTCAACCATAGTCAACAAACAGCCCATCTGCACAGGATCCTTCCAGCTGCTCTTCCATAACTTCATCTCTCCCCTCAACACCTGCAACCACTAAGCCATTTTCCCCCTACCCGTCTGTAATTTTGTTATTTTGAGAATGCCAGGTAAATGGAATCAGAGCGGATAATCTTTGGAGCATGATTCCCTTGCATTCACCTGTGTTGTTTCGTGTATCCATAGTTTATTCTTTTTTTAATCTGGGCTCACTGCAATCTCCGCCTCCTGGGTTCAAGCGATTCTCCTGTCTCAGCCTCCCCAGAAGCTGGGATTACAGGGGCCCGCCACCATGCCCGGCTAATTTTTTTTGTATTTTTAGTAGAGGTGGGGTTTCACCATGTTGGCCAGGCTGGTCTTGAACTCTTGACCTCAGGTGATCCACCCGCGTTGGCCTCCCAAAGCGCTGGTATTGCAGGCATGAGCCACCATGCCAGGCCTATTCTTTTATTTTTCAAACGAGGTCTCACTGTGTTGCCCAGGCTGGAGTGTAGTGGCGTGGTCATGGCTCACTGCAGCCTTGACCTCCTGAGCTCAAGTGATCCTCTTGCCTCAGCCTCCTGAGTAGCTGGGACCACAGGCACACACTACCACCACGCCCAGCTAGTGTGTGTGTGTGTGTGTGTGTGTGTGTGTGTGTGTGTGTTGTAGAGATGGGGTCTCTGTATGTTGCCCAAGCTGGAGTGCCATGGCTGTTCATAGACATGATCATTGTGCACTGCAGCCTCAAATTCCTGGGCTCAAGTGATCCTCCCATCTCAGTCTCCCAAAGCTTTGGGATTACAGGCGTGAGCCACTGTGCCCGGCCTGGAGTTTGTTCTTTTGTATTGCTGGGTAGTGTGCTATGGGTAGCTTTTCGATTTGGTTGGTGGTCTGACACAAGCTACTCCCCTCTTACCGCACATGGACACCCAGAGCCCATCACTGTGGTCCACTGGAAGGGGAAAGGAGGCAGAGTTGTACAGTGCCAGGCCTGGGCCATGTGTCCCCCATCCAGTTGGGGTTCTGCCATCTAAATGAGGAGGTGGCAGCTGGCCTGAGCCCCGTGGAGTTGGGTTCAGGAAAGGGGTGTGGGGTCCCATCCCGAAGTCCTGGCGGCCCCATAGGAATCTTTCTCCTCTCCTGGCCAGTCAGAGCGGCTTCTCTTCCTAACGGCTGCCCTGCTGAGAGCAGGACGACACCATCTGGCTGCATCCTGTCCCTATCAGCCTGTGACTCTGTATGGTGGGTGGGCAGACCTCAGCCCAGGTGACACCTGCCTCTAAATGAACCCAAGGAACAGAATGACAGAGATCTGCCCGTCCCTAGGATGAGACTCTTGGGACCCAGGTGTGGGCTCAGCAGTCACCGGTGTGGTGCAGGGGGGACAGCTGGAGGTCCCTTGGGAGATCCCCCACCTTCCTAGCTACAGCTGGAGCTCCAAGCACCCCAACCCCCCAGCCTTGGAGCTGGGCATCATTTTCCTGGGGCCACGGCAGCTCCCACAGCCTGACATTCTGTTCCCGGGAGAAGAAACATTCCCAGAAAGCACTCGTGTGGCCAAAAGCCTCTTTCTGAGCAAACACGATGTGGACTAAATTAGCAAAACATCCAGCCGGTGGGCAACTTCAAAACGGAACAGGCTGCGTTTCTCTGAAACACAAAGCCCCGGCCTCCCTTTGGGGCACCCAGGACCCCAAATTGCCCTAAGACTGTCCCAGCTCTCGCACCCTCTGCCTTCGCCCCCCGGGGACCTCGGGCTCACATCACAAGGCCCTGCGGGGAAGCAGATGGCTCTCAGCAAATGCACTTTCAGCTTCCGGCTGCCGGGGCTGGGTGACCCCGGTGCTTCCTCACCGTGAGTTCCTGATGTCCTCGTGCCCAGAGGACCAGCCCACTCCCAGGGCCCCCAGGCCCAGAACCTGCCTGCCTTGGGGGGCCCTACCAGCTGCCTGCCACCAGTACCAGCAGACTTTGATTCCCCTTTGTGACCCCTGGCACCTGCTTATGTCTGCATTTGCCCATCTTCTCCGGGGTGGTATTTATTTCAGCCAACACCGCTCAGCCCTGATCTCTGCCAGCACGGAGGCCCCTCGCTGCCTGTGAGATCAAGGTCTGAGGCTGCCCTGGCCGGTGGGTTCCCCACCCCTGGCACCCTACAAGCGACAGGCCCTGTGGCTCCTTCCTCAGCCCGAGGCCCCGTGCCCACTTGCTGTAGAGGATGTTGTAAGATAAAACCTCATCTCCAGGGTCACAGCCGGGCCTCGGCCTCCTGTGAGCAGCGGGAACCTGGAAAGCAGCACCCAGAGCGCCAGCCCGTTCCACAGATGGGGCCAGACTCCGGCCCCTCAGAGACATAGTGGCCGGGTGGTGGGGGCCCACAGGCCAGGGCTTCTGAGCCCTGTCTTCGTCTACAGCCCAGCCTTTCAGAGTGGTGGGGAGGAGGGTTTATGGATGTCAAACACCTGCACCTTGAGATAATCCTACAACCACATGCAGTTGTGGGACCGCAGTTTGGTCCTGGGGACCATTCATACCCACACACCCAGCTTGTGCCTGTGGTTAACATCTCAGAAAACTCTGGTAAATGATCACTCCAGGATATTGACAAGAATACACGTTACTGATCTTACTCACATGTTCTGGGGTGCACATGAACTTTGTGTGTGC